CAGGATTACAGGCGTGAACCAGCACGCCCGGTGGAGACTCAATTATAAGGGGCTCACAGATAACATCTAATTCTTACAGAGGAGTAAACTGAGGCACAAGTAAGCAGGAGAGCCGTGATTAGAAACCTAGGTCTAACTCACAGCCCGTGAGCTTTCCTCCAAGCCCCGAGGCTTCCCCTTAAAAAAGCCAGCAAGGGGCGAGACTCGGAGGGCAGAACCCACGGAGGGCGGAACCCACAGAGGACAGAGCCCGCGCTCGCGAGCACGGCCTTGTCCGACCCCCCGTGCCGCCGGAGGAGCAAGTCTGTCTTGGAATGAATGATCGTCGGAACGGAGCTTGATCAAACCACTCAGCAGTAGGCGTCGCCCACTTTCTTATTGGTTGGTTTTGGTTCTCAAGAGTAGGAAAGTTAGGTAGTCCGCGAGGGGTCTGCGAGCTTTGCGGAGCCTCGCCCCCGAGCGCGCGGTTTCCCTGCCGCGCAGGCGCACGGAATCCTAGGCGCGGATCTCGCGTTTCCGGCCGGAAGCTTCTCCAGCCTTTCCCGGAAGCTGCGCTCGCTACCCGGGTAACGGGTCCCGGCTGTGGAAGCTCCCGCGGCGCCGCGATGGACCTCGAGGAGGCGGTAAGGAGGCGGTGCACCTGGCGGGCCACGATCGCCGGGGCCGGAGGAGAGAGAAGCTGAGGAGGAGCGGCGGAGGACGCCGCGGGTTGGGGCGGCGACGCCACCGGCTGGAGGAAGGCGGGGCGGAGGGCTGCAGGGCGGGCTAAGGACTGGGGCTGGCCGGCCGCATGCGCGCGCGGCTTTGGTAAAGAGGCTGGAGTTTCTGGCTCGGCGAGGTTGTGGGGGAGGGAGGGTGTGGTGTTTGTCGTTATGGGTGTGTTTAAGGATGAAGCTGTGGGTTTTGTGGGGTGGCCACCCACAGGGCTCATCCTCGAGACTGGACCACCCACAAGTTCCCTTTAATGCTGGGGTGGGTGAGGGAGGGGCAGGGGTTGGAACCTGAGATGCCGCCGGGTAACCCCTGTCGGTCTCTCCGGGAATCCTTGCCACTGTCTCCAGCAGGGATTCTAAATTCGGGTTTGGGAACTCCCCAAATTGTCCAGCTATCATTCATCGTAGTGTTAGTACGGGGTCACTGAACACTTTACCAAGTTGCCAAAATTGATTTGGCATGCATTTTGTTTTGTTTTAGGTACTACGTAAAATGGCACATTTTTGTTTTTTATTTTTGAGACAAGATCTCACTTCTTCCCCCAGGCTGGAGTACAGTGGCACGATCACGGCTCACTGCAGCCTCGAATCCTGGGCTCGAGAGATCCTTCCGCCTCAGCCTTCCAATGAGCTAGGGCTACAGACATGCACCACCAAGCCCGGCTAATTTTTTTTTTTTTAATTTTTTGTAGGGGCAGGGGTCTCGCTATGTTGTCCAGACTGGTATTGAACTCCTGGGCTCAGGCGATCTTCCTGCCTCAGCCTCGCAAAGTGCTGGGATTATAGGGGTGATCCCCCGCCCTCGGCCAAATGGCACACGCTTTGATGGTATTAAATGATACTCGATAATTAGATCAATGGGGAACACCTTTTCTGTCCTCTTCTCCCATAGGAAGAGTTTAAAGAACGCTGTACTCAGTGTGCTGCTGTCTCATGGGGTCTTACTGATGAAGGCAAATATTATTGCACTTCTTGCCACAATGTTACAGAGGTAAGTAACAAATATCATTTATGAATTTGCTTCTTTTTTAATGGTCTTTTTCTCTTTCCTGCAGAGATATCAGGAAGTTACAAACACTGATCTTATTCCTAATACCCAAATAAAAGCCCTCAACCGGGGGCTTAAAAAAAAAAACAATACTGGTAAGTTCTTTCTTCATATGTACTTAACATTCGTATATGCTAAAACATGCTATTTGTCATTTAGAAAAAGGCTGGGATTGGTATGTGTGTGAAGGTTTCCAGTATATTCTTTATCAACAAGCAGAAGCCTTAAAGAACCTTGGAGTAGGCCCAGAGTTAAAGGTAAGTACATTTGTGACTAGATGTTAGCTTTAATCACCCACCACTCATTTCCCTTCCACCTTAGAACGATGTTTTACATAATTTTTGGAAGCGCTACCTTCAGAAGAGCAAGCAGGCATATTGTAAGAACCCAGTTTATACCACTGGAAGGAAACCTACGGTAAGTCACAAGTCTGAAAAGTTGGATTAAAACAATAATTTTATTTATATTGTTTTGCAAACAGGTATTAGAAGATAATCTAAGTCATTCAGACTGGGCTAGTGAGCCTGAGCTGCTAAGTGATGTCAGCTGTCCTCCTTTTCTTGAAAGTGGAGCGGAGTCTCAGTCTGACATCCACACTCGAAAACCTTTCCCCGTCAGCAAAGCATCACAATCAGGTAAAAATGAGAACCAAACCATTTCGAATTTTGGATTTTTAAAAATCTCCATTTATCTCCTAAGAAACGTCTGTCTGCTCTGGATCTCTGGATGGAGTTGAATACTCACAACGAAAGGAGAAGGGAATCGTGAAGATGACCATGCCACAGACACTTGCCTTCTGTTATCTGTCCTTACTTTGGCAGAGAGAAGCAATAACACTTTCAGATCTTTTGAGGTTAGCTAGACCTCTTGTATGATAATATTTTTCTCATTAAACCTTTTTCTTTTTAAAAATACAGGTTTGTTGAAGAGGACCATATTCCTTACATAAATGCTTTTCAGCATTTTCCAGAACAGATGAAATTATATGGACGTGACAGAGGAATCTTTGGTATAGAGGTAAGTTATTTTCTTTTTTACTTTCTAGTCTCTTGCAACTATGATGGTCTCTCTTTTATTTCAGTCTTGGCCTGACTACGAGGACATCTACAAAAAAACAGTAGAAGTTGGAACATTTTTAGATTTGCCTCGTTTTCCAGACATAACTGAAGACTGCTATCTTCATCCCAACATACTGTGTATGAAATACTTGATGGAAGTCAACCTCCCTGGTAAGTGTGTGACATATATTGTGGGGACACTTAATAATTTACATTTTACTGTTTTGTTCTTCAGATGAAATGCATAGCTTAACTTGCCACGTGGTAAAAATGACTGGAATGGGAGAAGTGGATTTTCTGACATTTGATCCTATAGCTAAAATGGCAAAAACTGTTAAGTACGATGTACAAGCTGTAGCTATCATTGTGGTGGTATTGAAACTGCTCTTTCTATTGGATGACAGTTTCGAGTGGTAAGTGTACGTCAATTTTATGACAAGTAACAAAATAAATTGATTTGTTTATTGTTATCTCCAGGTCTTTGTCTAATCTTGCTGAAAAGCATAATGAAAAGAACAAAAAAGGTATTTTAATTTTTTATCATTCAAATTCAAAGTGGTTAATAATCTTGGATTTTATTTCTTTCAGATAAGCCATGGTTTGATTTCAGAAAGTGGTACCAAATTATGAAGAAAGCTTTTGATGAGAAAAAACAAAAATGGGAAGAAGCAAGGGCCAAGTATGTTCTCCTTCCTGGTTTAGATGCACCTGTCCTGCTCCAGCTGTTTCTTTACCTTGTACAGGTACCTGTGGAAAAGTGAAAAGCCACTCTACTACTCATTTGTCGACAAACCAGTAGCATATAAAAAAAGAGGTAAGTCAAATTTTGTCTTTTTAATACCAAGTTTATTTTGTTTCCTTTTTTTCTCCGGTTCCAGAAATGGTGGTGAATCTACAGAAACAATTTAGCACACTGGTCGAGTCAACAGCAACTGCTGGAAAAAAAAGCCCTTCAAGTTTTCAGTTCAACTGGACTGAAGAGGACACTGATAGAACGTGTTTCCATGGACACAGCCTTCAGGGAGTCCTGAAAGAGAAAGGCCAATCACTGCTGACTAAGAATTCATTATATTGGCTTAGTACACAGAAATTCTGCAGATGGTAATAATGCTTTTAGAAAAAGTCACATATAAAAGATAAATTCTTTTTTCTTTTTCCCTTCTAGCTATTGTACACATGTGACAACCTATGAAGAATCAAATTATTCTCTGAGTTATCAGTTTATACTAAATCTCTTCTCCTTCCTGCTCAGAATAAAGACTTCCCTTCTCCATGAAGAAGTGAGCTTAGTTGAGAAGAAACTTTTTGAGAAAAAATACAGTGTAAAAAGAAAGAAATCAAGATCCAAGAAAGTGAGACGACATTGAGAAAATGAAATAGAAACTTTCTGGAAAAATATTTTAATAGTGATAATAACATCAGATTTTAATATAACATTCCAGAGAATTGTGGAAAATACTGCATATATATGTATAGACTCTGACACATATTTACATATATATCAAGTGTGCTTAGAAAAATGTATATTGTAAAGCAGGTGAGCTTCATTTGATTTTATTTTTCAGAGTATGAACATTCTAAGAGAAAGTTAAAACAATAGCAAATTGTATAATTGTATCCAGAAATGTATACTCATCGTATTTTAAAGCTAAATTTATTTTTTAAACTAGATCCCTTCATTATTCTTTATGCCCCAGAGTAAATCCCAGATGGATCAAAGATCTAAACATAATCTTTCATATGTAAAAATATAAAAGTATTAGTAGAAAACAAATATGAATGCTTTGATGATCTTGGAATGGCAAAGTCAATTTTTGCAGCATATGGTGGA